GCACTTTGGGAGGCCGAGGTGGATGGATCACGAGGTCAGGAGATCGAGACCATCCTGGCTAACACGGTGAAACCCCGTCTCTACTAAAAATACAAAAAATTAGCCGGGTGCGGTGGCAGGCGCCTGTAGTCCCAGCTACTCGCGAGGCTGAGGCAGGAGAATGGTGTGAACCCCGGAGGTGGAGTTTGCAGTGAGCCGAGATCGTGCCACTGCACTCCAGCCTGGGCGATAGAGCCAGACTCTGTCTCCAAAAAAAAAAAAAAAAAAAGTAAATAAAACGGCTGAGGGGACTCAGGTCCCCCTGCGTGAAAGGAAGGGGCTTTAAGCGTCCACCTGGGGTAGCTGCATTATCACGTAGGATCCTCCTCTTCTAGTGTGGAAGGCCCTTTTTAATTTTCATTTATATTTTATTTATTTATTTTGCGACGGAGTCTCACTCTGATGCACAGGCTGGAGAGCAGTGGCGCGATATGGGCTCACTGCAACCTCCGCCTCCCGTTTTCAAACGATTGTCTCAGCCTCCCAAGCAGCTGGGGTTACACGCGTGCAACACGACGCCCGGCTAATTTTTGTATTTTTGGTAGAGACGGGGTCTCGCCATGTCGGCCAGGCTGGTCTCGAATTCCTGACCTCAAGCCATCCACCCACCTCGCCTCCCAACGTGCTGAGATTACAGGCGTGAGCCACCGCGCCTGGGAAGTGCGGGAGGCCTTTTTAAAAAATGTAAACTCGCGTGCTCAAGAAGCCCTATCGGAGGGAAACACCCAGAAGAGGCCACCCTCCAAACACAGGGTAAAACAGGGGTGACGCACAGAGGTAACGGGAAAGCAGGAACGAGCGAGAGCGTGCGGTCCCGTACCTGCGCGTGCCTGCGTGCGCGTCCGTGCGGCCGCGACGCCGCCGCCGGTGCCTCTCTTTCTAGACGTGCGCGCGCCCGCAGCTCGCCCCCCTGACCGTAAAGAGGCCCGGCTGTGTCGTGAAAGGGGCCGCAACGCGCAGAGCGCTGGTTGACGGCCGGGACTCCATTTTGTTCGCCGTTACTCTGCGCGTAAGTCGCTTGTCCGTGGCTTCTCTGAGAAGAAAAGTTGAAAAAGGGTAAAAGTTTTCAGGAATATTCGGGCTCTCTATTGCTAAGCATAGCGAGTGTCGGTTTTCTCTCTCCAACAGACATCGCTATTGCGGTTCCGAGGCAGTGGGAAGAGATGCGGCCCCTGGACATCGTCGAGCTGGCGGAACCGGAGGAAGTGGAGGTGCTGGAGCCCGAGGAGGATTTCGAGCAGTTTCTGCTCCCGGTCATCAACGAGATGCGCGAGGACATCGCGTCGCTGACGCGCGAGCACGGGCGGGCGTACCTGCGGAACCGGAGCAAGCTGTGGGAGATGGACAATATGCTCATCCAGATCAAAACGCAGGTGGAGGCCTCGGAGGAGAGCGCCCTCAACCACCTCCAGAACCCGGGCGACGCGGCCGAGGGCCGGGCGGCCAAGAGGTGCGAGAAGGCCGAGGAGAAGGCCAAGGAGATTGCGAAGATGGCAGAGATGCTGGTGGAGCTGGTCCGGCGGATAGAGAAGAGCGAGTCGTCGTGAGCGCGGTCGGCGGTAAGTCGGGCACCCGCGCCAGGCCGAGGAGCTCGATGATGAATTTCTTCCCATTGTGCTTTAGGTTTCCAGCCAATGGATTCTGGTCAACTGGTGGAGATTGGCTGACACCCTGGAGAAGCCGAAACCAGAGAGCCTTTTGTTTTCTCTTTTTTCCTGTCTATGCTCTGTCTCACTTAACACTACGTTTTCTGCTATGGTCTGTGGTTGATGACCTCAATATGAGTTTCGATTGTTAACGTGTTTTTGTTTGGGAAGTAATTTTGTTTGAAAATGCTCTCACATACAGGAATTAGGGCCTAGATTGTAAGCTCTTGCAGCAGTCACATTTGTTCCCGGGCTTTGGTGGTTATTTCTAAATTTTTGAGGTGCTTTGCTATTTCTTGTGTGACCTGATAGCTCCCTGGAACTTTGGGTCTGTGTGTGACACATGAGACTCACAGTTGGAGTTCTCCAGCTCTGGAGGTGCTGAAGGAGCTGCATTAATTCTGGAAGACGACTCCATGCAGCAACTACTGAAGAAAGGACCAGACTTCAACGGGGAGTGTGGATGGGCCGACCTGGCTGGGACTCGTGAATCTGGAGAAGAGCTGGAGAATGGATAGTATTGTCTGTATTTGGAGACTTTAATTTCTGTGTGAGACCAAAGGAGGAGAGATGTGTTTTGTTCAAAATTTAAATTTGTTGTGGTACACTATCTTATGTAACCTGTCTGGTGAGTTTGTTTGGACAACCTAACTCAGCTTTATTTGACATGGAACCTAAAATAGAAGATAAGATCTTGATATTCTGTACAAGTTGATGTAATACCCTGATGCGTTTTAGAGGACTTGGCATAAAATGAAAGATTGGCAAAGGCCCTTGAGGGGCTTGGGGATGACAGTATGGAACTGTCTGCATTGGACCCTAAACTGGACTAGAAGAGGCATCTTCAAGGTTCATACGTTGTCCAGCTGTAAGTTCATTTGAGTAGCAGACCTAACAAATATTTGAGGTCAGAACCCTACCATGTTAAAACAAACAAAAACTTACCATGTTAATAAAAGTATTCATTTGCTTGAAAAGACGAAAGACCTAAAAGGTTATTGAGAAATGT